ATTTAAAATTACAAATATCAAATTCAAAGGGACAACTACATAAAGAGATATGCAAATATGAAGGGATTACTAATGGACTTTATAAGAGATCTAGAAAATAATTGCCAAGCATATTGCTCAGAATTTTAGAAAAGTATATGCCATGTGAAAACAATTCCATCTGAAGCCTAGACTCAAGGTATATGCACATAAAATTCTTGTTCATTACAAAGGGAAAAAGCATGACTTCGAAGTGGAGAAATCTGGCAGACACCATCTTAACCAAGTGATTAAAGTTAGCACCGACAGTAATGGAACAAATTGACATCCTTGCCTTCTTATAACAATCTGATTCTAATTTTGAGGAAGTCACAGAAAATTTTAAATCGAGGGACATTCTACAAAGTACCTGACCTTCATTCTTCAGAATGTCAAACTCATGAACACACAGAGATTGATAAACTACTCCAGATTAATGGAGAATAAAAGGACATGACAGTTAAATGCAATGTGAGATTGTTGTACTGAATTTTAAATATGTAGATTTAGACATAGACAAAGATACAGATATAGAATAGATACAGATTTTAATGATGACATAATTATGATATAGGAGATAAGAAACTACATAAGCAGGGTATGGGAGTCCTTGATAAAGTTTCTCTTTTTAATGTAAAGCAGCCCTGAAATCATTTTCTAACAAAGAGCAGCCTATAAAATTGAGCTGCAGACATAGACAAGCAAGCTGGAAGCTTGTACAGGTGAATGCAGATGGGAGAAAGCTACCTGGGACCAGGCACGTTCAAAATGGTGGCTCCATCTTTGCTTCTGTTTGCCAGCCATGTGTACAGTAAAAAGCAAACAAGACGCCCTGGTCAAGTGTAAAGTCCATTTGCATAACAAGATTAAGGTGACGTAGCCAGCCTTCCCCCCGGCATTATGCAAATGTCACACCTGTGGGCCCTATGTAAATCAGACACCACTTCCCCAAGCCTGCCTATAAAATCCAGTGAACTCTGATGCTGGCTGGTCCCTCCTTTCGGAAGGCCCTGTTTCTTACTAGAGAGAGCTCTATTTTCTTTTCTCTTTCCTTTGCCTATTAAACCTCTGCTCCTGAACTCCTGGTGTGTGTCCGTGTCCTAAATCTTCTTTGTGGGAGACAGTGAATCCTGGATATTTACCCCAGACAGTGACACCACTTCAATTGTAAAGGTATTGTTGGAACGGTATTAAATTTTACAGCTGAATTTGACTCACTGCATTGTTTTCACTGAAGTTTGCCAACAGAAAGATCTGGCCTTTAGTAAGCACTCTATAAATGAATAAAGAAGCATTGAAAACAAGCCTCAGAAGACATCTGGAATCTTCGTGCGCCAGATTGGAGGTATAGAGTAAGTCATTTTTTAAAAGAAAACTCATTATATATTTTACTTCAGTCTTCTCCTTTTCCTGCAGATTACTCCTGCAATAATGGCAAATCTCACAATCGTGACTGAATTTATCCTTATGGGGTTTTCTACCAATAAAAATATGTGCATTTTGCATTCGATTCTCTTCTTGTTGATTTATTTGTGTGCCCTGATGGGGAATGTCCTCATTATCATGATCACAACTTTGGACCATCATCTCCACACCCCCGTGTATTTCTTCTTGAAGAATCTATCTTTCTTGGATCTCTGCCTTATTTCAGTCACGGCTCCCAAATCTATCGCCAATTCTTTGATACACAACAACTCCATTTCATTCCTTGGCTGTGTTTCCCAGGTCTTTTTGTTGCTTTCTTCAGCATCTGCAGAGCTGCTCCTCCTCACGGTGATGTCCTTTGACCGCTATACTGCTATATGTCACCCTCTGCACTATGATGTCATCATGGACAGGAGCACCTGTGTCCAAAGAGCCACTGTGTCTTGGCTGTATGGGGGTCTGATTGCTGTGATGCACACAGCTGGCACCTTCTCCTTATCCTACTGTGGGTCCAACATGGTCCATCAGTTCTTCTGTGACATTCCCCAGTTATTAGCTATTTCTTGCTCAGAAAATTTAATAAGAGAAATTGCACTCATCCTTATTAATGTAGTTTTGGATTTCTGCTGTTTTATTGTCATCATCATTACCTATGTCCACGTCTTCTCTACAGTCAAGAAGATCCCTTCCACAGAAGGCCAGTCAAAAGCCTACTCTATTTGCCTTCCACACTTGCTGGTTGTGTTATTTCTTTCCACTGGATTCATTGCTTATCTGAAGCCAGCTTCAGAGTCTCCTTCTATTTTGGATGCTGTAATTTCTGTGTTCTACACTATGCTGCCCCCAACCTTTAATCCCATTATATACAGTTTGAGAAACAAGGCCATAAAGGTGGCTCTGGGGATGTTGATAAAGGGAAAGCTCACCAAAAAGTAAAAGCTGTTGCTTTTCTTCTTTCAATAATAGATACCATTTATAATGTACACACATTAATTCTTCATTTTTATCTCTAATTCTTAAAAGTAAAAATTTAAAAAGACAAATGAAAGCAATTATTTTATTAGAAAATTTCCTTGGGCAATTAATTACATTTTTCTATTCTTAAGTA